AACTCCTGACCTCGTGATCCACCTGCCTCAGCCTCCCAAAGTGCTGGGATTACAGATGTGAGCCACCGCACCTGGCCTGTATTTTTTTTTAATTAGAGACAGGGTTTCACCATGTTGGCCAGGCTGGTTGCAAACTCCTGACCTCAAGTGATCCGCTTACCTTGTCTTTCTGCGCACAATGGGTGTGTAACTGTGACTAAGTTGTTTTTTTTTTTTTTTGAGACAGGATCTCACTTTGTTGCTCAGGCTGGAGTACAGTAGTGCAATCTTGGTTCACTATGGCCTCAAACTCCCCAGGCTCAGGCGATCCTCCTGACTCAGCCTCCTGGGTAAGCTGGGACTATAGGTGCGTGCCACCACCGCCAGCTATAATTTTTGTAGCTTTTATAGACACAGGGTTTCGCCATGTTTCCCAGGCTGGTCTCGAACTCCTGGGCTCAAGCGGTCCTCCCACCTTGGCCTCTCAAAGTGCTGGGATTATAGGCGTGAGCCACTGTGCCCGGCCTGGGACTATGATCCAGCTGTAGGACTCCCTATCTCTCCATGTCTGTCGTCTCTGGCTCTTCTGCACTCGGTTTGTCTGTGCTGATGACTTCCTGAGCGTGTAACTGTCTGTGTCTGTGTCTGTCTGTCCGTCCCTGTGCCTGTACTTCGTGCTCTTTGTCCCCATCCCTGGCCCCCCCACCGTCCACTTTACAGGTGGCTCCCTCTGGTGGTCCACCAGTGACCGTCCAGGCCAAATGGACCAAGGGAAAGAGACGGGGAGGCATTTCATTAATAGACAGACTGTGAATCTTGGCTGCTGCGGAGCGGGGAAGGAGAGATGAGGGCCCAGGCACGATGGGGGGAACCAGACACAGTCCAGCCTGGCGGGGACGGAGCTGGGGGTCTGCCTTCCCAGGCTGACCACTTATTGCCCACCCATCCCCAACATAATTAGCAGGCAGGATGCCTGGGTTTCTCACGGGGGTGGGGGCAGGGCCTCTGTCCGGGGACGTCACCCGTTAAACTTCCTCTCTCAGCCACACAGGAAGCTGAGCCGGCTTGGGGCCCAGCATACACAGGCCCCCAGGACCCCTGGGGAGAGGGCCCCGCTGGGCTGGCCCTGCAGGGACCATGGAATCCAGAGCTGAGTAAGAGCCACCCCATCCCTCATTCTCTGGTACAAGATTCCCGGGCCAGGCCTGAGCCGGGGCAGAGGGGAGCTGGGGCTGGAGCAGGCCCGGGAGGTGCAGTGACCTGCCAGGGCAGGTGGCTGGAATCAGATACTCCATGGGCCTCCGCTATGACCTTCACTCTGGGACAGGCCACTCTCGGTCCCCTCCTCTCTCTCTCTCTCTCTCTCTCTATCCAGCTCCTGTGATTATGTCTATAGCTCTGTGAATGCATGTACCCCTCTGAGCTTTGTCCTTGGTATGTCTGAGTGATGGCTTCAGGGGGTCCACAGGGCGGATGATCAGGGCAGAGGGGAGGCTGGGTGTTGGTATGAGTGGGTGATCGTGTGTGACTTGTGTCGGCGTGAGGGTGAAGTGCTGGGGTACCCATGGTGGGGACTGTGTGTGCAACTGGGCGGGACAGTGTGTGTGCAGCTGATCTCCCTCTAGATCTCCCTGTCTCTCTCCTTGAGCCCAAGGCTGCCTCTTCTGCTTGATATGGGGGCAGAGGAGGAAAGCAGAGATTGCAGGGCTTACAGTAAGTACCTAGGTATCCTGCCCTCCTTTCTCTGATGAGACATGTGGGACCAGCCACGAGGGTTCTATGGGGTCTCACACACAGAGACACACAGCCAGCCCACAAGGATCCCACGCGGTTACCCAGTGACACTCACAGCTGTACAGGAAAATATAGATGTCATTCACTTGCTCGGGCACACACACTCACATCTATACAAGAAAATATAGATGGCATGGCTAGATGCAGTGACTCAAGCCTGTAATCCCAGCAATTTGGGAGGCTGAGGCGGGCAGATCACCTGAGGTCAGGAGTTTGAGAACAGCCTGGCCAGTATGTGAAACCCTGTCTCTACTAAAAATATGAAAATTAGCTGGGCGTGGTGGCGGGCACCTGTAATCCCAGCTACAGGGAGGCTGAGGCAGGAGAATCGCTTGAACCTGTGGGGTGGAGGTTGCAGTGAGCCAAGATCGTGCCACTGTACTCCAGCCTGGGTGACAAAGCAAAACTCCATCTCAAAAAAATAGATAGATAGATAGATAGATAGATAGATAGATAGATAGATAGATAGATAGATAGGTGGGTGGGTGGATGGATAGGTGGGTGGGTGGGTGGATGGATGGATGGATGGATAGACAGAGACAGACAGACAGACAGATAGATGGATATATATATAGAGAGAGAGAGATGTAATTCACTTAGCTTGGGACTGCACGGGCTGTCCTTCATATCTGTGCAGTCTCATGCCACAGATATAGGAGACAGTCTCATCTTTTCAGGCAGACAGCAGACAGGATCACACACACACTGCCTGCTCACAAAAGCCATGCACTCAGCCACACACAATCATACACAGCCACACACACACAGTCACACTTTCTCACTCCATCCTGTACTTGTGTGTTCAATTAACACTGCTGCACACACAGCCTCACACAACCACACACTCACAGCCACAAACCCCCAGAGTCATGCACATGCCGACGCACCTTGTGGCACATGCACACACAACCACACTTGTGTGCAAAGTGGCAGACACAACCACACATGCATAGAAGCAAGTCTCTGGACCCCTTCTGCATCCCACAGAGGGGGCTCCCCTGCTGTGTTTGATTGGTTCTTCGAAGCGGCCTGCCCTGCCTCCCTGCAGGAGGGTGAGTTGGGAGCCTGGGAGTGAGGGAGTGGGCGCTGAACTTAGAGGCGTGCTCTCTTCTACAGATCCCCCCATCCTGCGGCAGTTCCCTCCAGACTTCAGGGACCAGGTATTCAGGCTGGCTCCTTGCTCCCCCAGGGCGCCAAGCAGTCTGCGCTTTTCTTCACCTCCAGGAAGCTATGCAGATGGTGCCTAAATTCTGCTTCCCTTTTGATGTGGAAAGGTACGGAAGGGCGGGGAGATCCAAGGACTCAGCCAGGTCTCTCTAACAGCCCTTCCCACTCCAGGGAGCCCCCCAGCCCCGCCGTGCAGCATTTCACCTTCGCCCTCACAGACCTTGCCGGCAACCGCAGATTTGGTTTCTGCCGCCTGCGGGCGGGTACCCAGAGCTGTCTCTGCATCCTCAGGTGCGGGATATGGGGGTTGGAGGGGGGGATGGCACTTCGTGGAACCTGTCTCCTCTCTCCACAGCCACCTGCCTTGGTTCGAGGTGTTTTACAAGCTATTGAACACAGTGGGAGACCTCCTAGCCCAGGACCAAGTGAGACCAGCCCCTCTCTCACTCCTGTGGGACAGCCACCCCCGCCCCTCCACGTCCCACCCAGGTCACCGAGGCAGAGGAACTTCTTCAAAATCTGTTTCAGCAGTCCCTGTCTGGGCCCCAGGCCTCAGTGGGGCTTGAGCTGGTGAGTAGCTCCCATTCCCTGGGCGCTGGACCATCATGACCACAGAGTCGTGCCTCTTCCCCAGGGCAGCGGAGTGACGGTCTCCAGCGGGCAGGGTATCCCCCCCCCTACCCGGGGGAATAGCAAGCCGGTGAGCGGGGCTCGGGGACCCTGGAAGGTCGGCTGATTGATCCCCCTGCCAATACCCCCACCAGCTTTCCTGCTTCGTGGCCCCGGACTCCGGCCGCCTGCCATCCATCCCTGAGAACGTGAGTGGGGAGGGGTCTCTGGGGGTGAGAACGTCCACGCCCAGAGCGACTCTCTGATCCTCAGAGGAACCTAACGGAGCTGGTGGTGGCCGTGACTGACGAGAACATCGTGGGGCTGTTCGCGGCGCTCCTGGCCGAGAGAAGAGTCCTGCTCACCGCCAGCAAACTCAGCACCGTGAGGCGGGGTCCGCCGGGCCGGGGTGGGAGCCCTGACTCCACGCCCCGCCATCGCTCCCCAGCTGACCTCGTGCGTCCACGCGTCCTGCGCGCTCCTGTACCCCATGCGCTGGGAGCACGTGCTGATCCCCACGCTGCCCCCACACCTGCTGGACTACTGCTGGTGAGCGAGGGCAGCTGGGAGGGGCAGGGCCTTGCCTGCATGACCCCGTCCCCTCGGTCCGCAGCGCGCCCATGCCCTACCTCATTGGAGTGCACGCCAGTCTCGCCGAGGTGAGCGTGGATCTACCCAGACGACGGGGACGGGCTCTGAGCGGCCGACCCCGCTTTTCCGCAGAGAGTACGAGAAAAAGCCCTGGAGGACGTCGTGGTGCTGAACGTGGACGCCAATACCTTGGAGACGACCTTTAACGACGTGCAGGCGCTGCCTCCAGACGTGGTCAGTGTCGCCCCTCCCACCTTCCTGCCCCGTGCCCACTCAGGGCCACTCCCTTGTGCTTCAGGTGTCCCTGCTGAGGCTCCGGCTCAGGAAGGTCGCCCTGGCCCCCGGGGAAGGGGTGTCCCGTCTCTTCCTCAAAGCCCAGGCCCTGCTCTTCGGGGGGTACCGCGACGCACTCGTCTGCAGCCCGGTGAGCAGCGGGGACGCTGCGGGAGAGGTCTCCAGGGAGCTCAGAACTCCAACGCTTCTTCCAGGGCCAGCCAGTGACCTTCAGTGAGGAAGTCTTCTTGGCCCAGAAGCCTGGGGCACCTCTGCAGGCCTTCCACCGGCGGGCTGTGCACCTGCAGCTGTTCAAACAGGTATGCCAGAGCCCTGAGGGTCCAGCTGGGACTGCTGTTTCTGATTTACTGTCCCCCACCCCAGTTCATCGAAGCCCGGCTGGAGAAGCTCAACAAGGGGGAGGGCTTCTCAGATCAATTCGAGCAGGAGATCACTGGCTGCGGGGCCTCCTCAGGTGAGCCCTGAGTCCAGCCCCTGGGTCCCCCATCGGTGACCACCACACTCTCTCCTTACCCCAGGGGCCCTTCGATCCTATCAGCTCTGGGCCGACAATCTAAAGGTAAGACCACCAGAACAATAGGCCGTGGGCGTGCCTCTCCCCCTTGGTATCTTCTCTCCCGCAGAAAGGTGGTGGCGCCCTCCTGCACTCAGTCAAGGCCAAGACCCAACCAGCCGTCAAGAACATGTACCGCTCGGTGAGGCTGAGCTGGACAGGCCACTCTTGCTGCCTTGGGTAATTCTCTGTCCACTCCTTTATAGGCCAAGAGTGGCTTGAAGGGGGTGCAGAGCCTTCTAATGTATAAGGTAAGATCAACTGGCCGGGTGCAGTGGCTCACCAGAGGTTCCCAGTTCACTCTTCTCTTCCTAGGATGGGGACTCTGTCCTGCAGAGGGGGGGCTCTCTGAGGGCCCCAGCCCTCCCCAGCCGCTCAGACCGCCTGCAGCAACGCCTCCCAATCACTCAGCACTTTGGAAAGGTGAGAGCGCCCCTCCCCCCATGCACACACCTTCCTGAGGTCCTATCGCCCCCACCCTTTGCAGAACCGGCCCCTTCGCCCCAGCAGGAGACGCCAGCTGGAAGAGGGAACTTCCGAGCCCCCAGGGGCGGGGTAAGGCAAAAAGGGAACAGCAGTGTTGAAAGGCAAATATCTGAGGCTGCCCATCCTCACCCAGGACACCCCCACTGAGCCCTGAGGATGAGGGGTGCCCGTGGGCAGAAGAAGCTCTGGACAGCAGCTTCTTGGGGTCTGGAGAAGAACTGGATTTGTTGAGCGAGATTCTGGACAGTCTTAGCATGGGAGCCAAGAGCGCAGGCAGCCTGAGACCGAGCCAGAGTTTAGACTGCTGTCACAGAGGAGACCTGGACAGCTGCTTCAGCCTGGTGAGAGCCTCGCCCACTCCCCCAACCCTACCAAAGCCACAACTTCCCTATCCATCTCACCTAGCCCAACATACCAAGATGGCAACCAGACGATAAGAAACTACCAGAGCCGGAGCCCCAGCCCCTTTCCCTGCCATCCCTGCAAAATGCCTCGTCTTTGGATGCCACCAGCTCTTCAAAGGACTCCAGGTCCCAGCTGATACCCTCAGAGTCCGACCAAGAAGTCACGTCTCCATCCCAGTCCTCAACAGCTTCTGCAGACCCAAGCATCTGGGGGGACCCCAAACCCTCTCCTCTCACAGAGCCCCTAATTCTTCATCTCACCCCTTCCCACAAGGCAGCTGAAGATTCTACAGCCCAGGAAAACCCCACTCCCTGGCTCTCCACTGCACCCACTGAGCCCAGCCCTCCAGAAAGCCCCCAAATTCTGGCCCCCACAAAGCCCAACTTTGATATAGCCTGGACGTCCCAGCCCCTTGATCCTTCCTCAGACCCCAGTTCTCTGGAGGACCCCAGAGCCCGGCCTCCCAAAGCCCTGCTGGCAGAGCGCGCTCACCTCCAGCCACGGGAGGAACCAGGAGCCCTGAATTCCCCTGCTACACCCACCAGCAACTGTCAAAAGTCCCAGCCCAGCAGCCGGCCCAGAGTCGCTGATCTTAAGAAGTGCTTTGAGGGTTAAGAATCAGGGGTCCAAGAGAGACCCCAGTCCCTCAATAAAGCCACAAGAGCCCAAAAAAGCTGGTTTTTTTCCTGGTGAATTTCTCTGGTGCCCTCACTCTGCTCGGAAATCCATCCCACCCACCTCTGTCCCTCCAAGGGCAGCCTCTCTAACTGGCTCCTAGCAGGGAATTCCAGGAAGCCTCCTGGTCTTCTAGAATCCTGGCAACCTTACAATTCCTCTCGGCATTTGTCACTTCCATCTCAGCTAATGCACCCACCAGCTCAAACACACCAATAAAGCTTTTGTTACATCTCACTACTAATTTTATATAAATATATAAAAGTGAA